CTCCTGCCCAGTGCGGTGGGCGCCGGAGTGGGGAGCAGGCAATCCCCCAGGCTCGGAGAAATCTTTTATCCCGAAATCCAGGGTGTCCCCCGGTCAGGATCGACTCGGCGCCGCGTTGGCTTCCTCGCTCAACCCTGACATCCCGGTCCCCACCAGTCACCGCAGCCGGGCGGACTCCGAAGGCAGCGGCCGCTGGGGAGCCCCGGGGCCTGGGTCGGGCGCGCAGGGGGCCGCTGCGCTGCGGCCGGATGCCGGGAGCCCCGCGCTGGTGCGCCCAAGCCGTGGTGGCAGCACCGCCCTCCGTGCTTTCCCCTGTCGGGCGCCGCGGCCGGAGGAGCAGCTGCGGGCGGTCACGCAGCGCTGCCCTAGCCAGAGCCCCGAGCTCCCACCCAGTCCCATCCCCAGCCCGATCCGCCCCGCGTGCGATCCCGCCTGCCGCCGCGAGCCTGTGCTCCTTTCTGAGATTTCTGCTTCTTCCCCAGCTCCCTCCCCGCAGGAGAATCGCGCGGCGGGGGCGGAGGGCGCGCCCCCTTTAGGTTCCGCGGCCCCCGACCCCGCCCGGCCCAGGGGCGGAGCGGGCATGCTACGCCCTCTCCTAGCAGCCGCCCGCAAAGTGCGGAGCGCCGCGCCCTGCCCTCGGCTTCCCTCCCGCGCCCCCAACCCCCACCCTGGCTAGGGTCGCCCGGCCCGGGGCCAGCCCCAGAGTCGCGCCCGCGGTGGCGGACTGCGGAGTTGTAAAGAACTCAGCGGCCGCAGTAGCCCGGGTGGGGCAGGGCGCGCTCCGCCGCGGCCAAGGACACTGGAGTTTCCGAGTCCCCGCCCGCGCGGCGCCTCCTGCCCCGCCGCCCTCCCGCCGCGGCCCGCCGGACTCCCCGGGGCCGCCGAGGCGGGGCCGGGCGGCTGCTGCTGCTAGAGGCGCGTCTCGCTGCCTCCTCCCCCGCCCGCCTCCCTCCCCACCTCTCCTCCCTCCCTCCCCACCTCTCCTCCCTCCCTCTCCTCTCCGCCCTCCCCGCCCCCCCCACCCGCTCCTTTTTCTGCTCCCCAAGTGAGCCGGGCGCGCGAGAGGCAGGCGGGGCGGCGCGGAGCGGAGCAGGCAGCCCCGCGCGCTCGCCCACCGCCCGCTCCGCGCAGCTCCCCGCGGCCGCTCTCGTCGCCGCCGCAGCGGGCGCGTCGGAGGGAGCCCAGCATGGCCGGGCCGGGCTCGCCGCGCCGCGCGTCCCGGGGGGCCTCGGCGCTTCTCGCTGCCGCGCTTCTCTACGCCGCGCTGGGGGACGTGGTGCGCTCGGAGCAGCAGATACCGCTCTCCGTGTAAGTGCCGGCTCCTGCGCCGCCCGGGGAGGTACATATCTTCCTGTGCCCCTTCTCCCTGTAGGGTGAAGCTCTGGGCCTCGGCTTTTGGTGGGGAGATAAAATCCATTGCTGCTAAGTACTCCGGTTCCCAGCTTCTGCAAAAGGTAAGGTTTCTGTGGTGGCAGGAAGCGATGATTGTGTCTTGAATGTTGCCCTCTCTTCTTACAGAAATACAAAGAGTATGAGAAAGACGTTGCCATAGAAGAAATTGATGGCCTCCAACTGGTAAAGAAGCTGGCAAAGAACATGGAAGAGATGTTTCACAAGAAGTCTGAGGCCGTCAGGGTAAGTGCCTATGTTTTGTGCCCTGTATCGCCTGCTGTCTTCTGTTTTTTTTTTTTTTTTTTAGCGTCTGGTGGAGGCTGCAGAAGAAGCACACCTGAAACATGAATTTGATGCAGACTTACAGGTAACTGATTATAGTTTGAGTTAAATTGTTTTCACATGTAATGTTTTTTGACTTTGTCTTTCAGTATGAATACTTCAATGCTGTGCTGATAAATGAAAGGGACAAAGACGGGAATTTTTTGGAGCTGGGAAAGGAATTCATCTTAGCCCCAAATGACCATTTTAATAATTTGCCTGTGAACATCAGTCTAAGTGACGTCCAAGTACCAACGAACATGTACAACAAAGGTAAGACTCCCAGCCACTGCTCCTTTTAGAAGTACACCCCTCTCTCTCTCTTTCTTTTTTACAGACCCTGCAATTGTCAATGGGGTTTATTGGTCTGAATCTCTAAACAAAGTTTTTGTAGATAACTTTGACCGTGACCCATCTCTCATATGGCAGTACTTTGGAAGTGCAAAGGGCTTTTTTAGGCAGTATCCGGGTGAGTATACCTGCATTGACAGTTATGACTCACTGGGTTTCTCATAACCCCATTTTTCTTCTAGGGATTAAATGGGAACCAGATGAGAATGGAGTCATTGCCTTCGACTGCAGGAACCGAAAATGGTAGGCAGTGGTCAGACCTCTTTGTTATTTCTTTAATTTTGACTTAATTTTTCCCTTGACCTAGGTACATCCAGGCAGCAACTTCTCCGAAAGACGTGGTCATTTTAGTTGACGTCAGTGGCAGCATGAAAGGACTCCGTCTGACTATCGCGAAGCAAACAGTCTCATCCATTTTGGATACACTTGGGGATGATGACTTCTTCAACATAATTGCTGTGAGTGCACCGTTTTGTGCCTTCTTTGCACTAAGTGTTCCTTCTTGACTTTTTTCCTTTGCAGTATAATGAGGAGCTTCACTATGTGGAACCTTGCCTGAATGGAACTTTGGTGCAAGCCGACAGGACAAACAAAGAGGTAGGGGCAGCTCGGGGGAGCATTCCAGTCATACACTAATGGATTTTCTGCTTTGCTGTTTCAGCACTTCAGGGAGCATCTGGACAAACTTTTCGCCAAAGGAATTGGAATGTTGGATATAGCTCTGAATGAGGCCTTCAACATTCTGAGTGATGTAAGTTCCTCTTTGATTTGCCTTTCTCATCCGTATACTATTTTGAACTTATTTCTTTCCCTAGTTCAACCACACGGGACAAGGAAGTATCTGCAGTCAGGCCATCATGCTCATAACTGATGGGGCGGTGGACACCTATGATACAATCTTTGCAAAATACAATTGGCCAGATCGAAAGGTAAGTTGATGCTGATCCCGTCTGTGCGGTGGGCCGCTCAGCCATGCGTTTGTCTTCCCTTCAGGTTCGCATCTTCACATACCTCATTGGACGAGAGGCTGCGTTTGCAGACAATCTAAAGTGGATGGCCTGTGCCAACAAAGGTGGGTCTTCGCATTGTGCTCGGCTCTGAATAACTAAACTTGGCCCTCCCTTGGGTTTTGACAGGATTTTTTACCCAGATCTCCACCTTGGCTGATGTGCAGGAGAATGTCATGGAATACCTTCACGTGCTTAGCCGGCCCAAAGTCATCGACCAGGAGCATGATGTGGTGTGGACCGAAGCTTACATTGACAGCACTGTGAGTCCACGGGGCCCTGGGAAAGAGGCTAACTTTTTTGTTTTGTTTTGTTTTCCCCCTTCAGCTCCCTCAGGCACAAAAGGTAAATTCTCTTCTGTCACATTCCAGTCACCCTCCCCGGTAACTGGCTTTTCTCTTCCATCCAGCTGACTGATGATCAGGGCCCCGTCCTGATGACCACTGTAGCCATGCCTGTGTTTAGTAAGCAGAACGAAACCGTGAGTACAGTCGCTGAGCTTCCTGCTTGATGTGTTATTATAATTCAATGTTTATTTTCGACAGAGATCGAAGGGCATTCTTCTGGGAGTGGTTGGCACAGATGTCCCAGTGAAAGAACTTCTGAAGACCATCCCCAAATACAAGGTAATGAATGACCTAATCCCTGAAATCAAAGCAATGAAGGTTTCTTTCTTGCTTCCTCTTACAGTTAGGGATTCACGGTTATGCCTTTGCAATCACAAATAATGGATATATCCTGACGCATCCGGAACTCAGGCTGCTGGTAAGAGAAATTATGTACTTCTGCATTTCTGCTTTTCTTTTCTTTTTCTTCTTCCCCTTGCTAGTACGAAGAAGGAAAAAAGCGAAGGAAACCTAACTATAGTAGCGTTGACCTCTCTGAGGTGGAGTGGGAAGACCGAGATGACGTGGTAAGTGATTTGTTTTCAGGCCTCGTGGAGAAAGAACTAACACACTTTTCTTTTATCATTTTAGTTGAGAAATGCTATGGTGAATCGAAAGACGGGGAAGTTTTCCATGGAGGTGAAGAAGACAGTGGACAAAGGGGTACATTTTTCTCAAACATTTTTGCTGCTTAATCTCTACGACTTTTTTTTTTTTTTCAATCTAGAAACGGGTTTTGGTGATGACAAATGACTACTATTATACAGACATCAAGGGTACTCCTTTCAGGTAGAGCTGACCATAATACATGGACATTCCATGATTTCAAGATTTGCTTTGTCTCTCTGCACAGTTTAGGTGTGGCGCTTTCCAGAGGTCATGGGAAATATTTCTTCCGAGGGAATGTAACCATCGAAGAAGGTAAGATACTGCCTGGCTCGTCTTATCCTTTGTTATTCATGAACCCCTTCTCCTTGACCCCCAGGCCTGCATGACTTAGAACATCCCGATGTGTCCTTGGCAGATGAATGGTAAGAATTAAACCATCCCTCCTTGACCATGGTGCTCTTGTTTTGGGCCATGTCATGTTCTTAGGTCCTACTGCAACACTGACCTACACCCTGAGCACCGCCATCTGTCTCAGTTAGAAGCGATTAAGCTCTACCTAAAAGGCAAAGAACCTCTGCTCCAGTGTGAGTATGCTTTCAAAAGTGTGCTGTGCCTTTGAAGCATCCTCTTGTCTGTCCCTCCCAACAGGTGATAAAGAATTGATCCAAGAAGTCCTTTTTGACGCGGTGGTGAGTGCCCCCATTGAAGCGTATTGGACCAGCCTGGCCCTCAACAAATCTGAGTAAGTGGTTGCACGTGTCCTCGTTTCATGGCGCCTCCCCCTGACGTCTGTTGTTCTGTTTCAGAAATTCTGACAAGGGCGTGGAGGTTGCCTTCCTCGGCACTCGCACGGGCCTCTCCAGAATCAACCTGTTTGTCGGGGCTGAGCAGCTCACCAATCAGTAAGTAGGAGGGATCCTCTACAGGGGCCCAGTGCATGTTCTTCTGATTCTTTTCCACTTCAAGGGACTTCCTGAAAGCTGGCGACAAGGAGAACATTTTTAACGCAGACCATTTCCCTCTCTGGTACCGAAGAGCCGCTGAGCAGATTCCAGGGAGCTTCGTCTACTCGATCCCATTCAGCACTGGTGGGTGCCCTTGTTGGAGGCGGGCTCTGTCTCATTTTTGTTGTGGTGTTTTTTCTTTTCACAGGACCAGTCAATAAAAGCAATGTGGTGACAGCAAGTACATCCATCCAGCTCCTGGATGAACGGAAATCTCCTGTGGTGGCAGGTAAATAATTGATTGAATCCATGAAGACAAAGTAATGCCTTGTTTTATTTATAATTTGTCCCAGCTGTAGGCATTCAGATGAAACTTGAATTTTTCCAAAGGAAGTTCTGGACTGCCAGCAGACAGGTAAGTTATAATCAGCATCTTGAAGCATTAGCAACACATTTCCCTCCACTTTTTGCCTTCACAGTGTGCTTCCCTGGATGGCAAATGCTCCATCAGCTGTGATGATGAGGTAAGACGGCCTCCTGGTCCTGTTTCTACCCCTTTTTGTTTTTGTTTTTTTTTTAATTTTCTAGACTGTGAATTGTTACCTCATAGACAATAATGGATTTATTTTGGTGTCTGAAGACTACACACAGGTGAGTGAAAATTTTCTACCAGCTCCAAGTAACTACACCTCCTCATATGTCTTCTTCCCCATAGACTGGAGACTTTTTTGGTGAGATCGAGGGAGCTGTGATGAACAAATTGCTAACAATGGGCTCCTTTAAAAGGTAAGGGTTTTATGGTCCACTGCATTCCCCCCTAGTGAAGCTCCCTTCCATTTCTTTCCTGTAGAATTACCCTTTATGACTACCAAGCCATGTGTAGAGCCAACAAGGAAAGCAGCGATGGCGCCCATGGCCTCCTGGATGTAAGTACTATGCTGTCACTCAGAAAACAGCCTTGTTTTTAATGAACTGAATTCTTCTCTTCAGCCTTATAATGCCTTCCTCTCTGCAGTAAAATGGATCATGACAGAACTTGTCTTGTAAGTAAAATCTGCTGCATTTTTTTGAAAAGAGTAACATTGGGCTTTTCCACGATCTGTTTAGGTTCCTGGTGGAATTTAACCTCTGCAGTTGGTGGCACTCCGATATGACAGCTAAAGGTGAGCAGCAACTGGTTTCTGTTTCCCAGCTTCTTTACCTTTTTTTTTCCCACTATCCCTACAGCCCAGAAATTGAAACAGACCCTGGAGCCTTGTGATACTGAATATCCAGCATTCGTCTCTGAGCGCACCATCAAGGAGACTACAGGGAATATTGCTTGTGAAGACTGCTCCAAGTAAGCCATCCCCCCACCCTCTAACCCCCTACAATGACTGCCTCGCTACCTCTTGTTCCAACAGGTCCTTTGTCATCCAGCAAATCCCAAGCAGCAACCTGTTCATGGTGGTGGTGGACAGCAGCTGCCTCTGTGAATCTGTGGCCCCCATCACCATGGCACCCATTGAAATCAGGTATATCCTTTTGTGTGCAGGTCCACTCACTACCATCCTTGGAAACATGCCTTAACTACAGTCAACATAATGAATCCCTTAAGTGTGAACGTCTAAAGGCCCAGAAGATCAGAAGGCGCCCAGAATCTTGTCATGGCTTCCATCCTGAGGTAAGTCTGAGAACTGTTCCTGTTTCCTTTTCTCCGTCTAACCAACCCCTGCCTTTCCCCATAGGAGAATGCAAGGGAGTGTGGGGGTGCGCCGAGTCTCCAAGCCCAGACAGTCCTCCTTCTGCTCCCTCTGCTTTTGATGCTCTTCTCAAGGTGACACTGACTGAGATGTTCTCTTACTGACTGAGATGTTCTCTTGGCATGCTAAATCATGGATAAACTGTGAACCAAAATATGGTGCAACATACGAGACATGAATATAGTCCAACCATCAGCATCTCATCATGATTTTAAACTGTGCGTGATATAAACTCTTAAAGATATGTTGACAAAAAGTTATCTATCATCTTTTTACTTTGCCAGTCATGCAAATGTGAGTTTGCCACATGATAATCACCCTTCATCAGAAATGGGACCGCAAGTGGTAGGCAGTGTCCCTTCTGCTTGAAACCTATTGAAACCAATTTAAAACTGTGTACTTTTTAAATAAAGTATATTAAAATCATAATCTCCGTGTTTGGATTTTATCATCACTTTATT